CCCGCTGGTACCTGATGGCATGTGGCTTGGAGAGGGCAGGTGACCTGGCGTGGAGGGCCAGAGGGTAAATCCTCAAACAAGTGGCAACAGGCCACCAACTTGAAAGGGAAAATTGTGTAGTGATGGGAAATGTGTCCAACAAACCTACTGGGTGACTAATTACAAAGGCTGGGCTGGAGCTTCAGAGGCTGCTTGTTAAACACTTCATTAAGCGGCACTCTGAAAGCTGCCACCTGCGCATTCTGGGAGCTCAGAGGGGACCCTGAGGGGGAATGAGGCCTGGAGGATGGAACCATCTTCAGGTAGACTGAGAAGGAGCCTGGATCTCACTTCCAAACACAGTCTGGAGCTCATAGGTCAGAGGCCTCAATGGGAGAAAAGCTAAAGGAAGAGGGTGCAGAAAGGAGTTTCAGGGAATTGGTGGCTATGTGACTTTGAGCAAATCTCACCCCTCTCTGAGACTTAGTGTTCCCATCTCTATGGTCCTGTGTGTGTCACAGAGACATGGTGGGGATTAAATTCGATCGTGAATATGAAAGTGCTTGGGAAACTCCATGGCCCTACCTAAACATGAGTTATCCTCACCTGAACCAAGGGGGGAAGTTACCTGGCAGGATTAGGAACCCCATCCTCCTGAACCTTTATGGGCTCTGTCGAGGCTGAAGCAGCCAGGGGCTAAAGCCGTCCTTAGCCCCTGGAAGGGCACTGTGAAAGTGGATCTGATTTGAGAAGCCGTTTCCTGATGTGGGCAGCCATGTGATGCCAGCCCCGAACAAGAGGGGGCAGCCTGGAGCCTGGAAAGGTGCCAGTGCAGGTGGGGCCCACGCCCAGATTTCTCCTGCTGACTGTTCTGATGATTCACCCCCACATCCCAGCCTTTTTACCTTTACTGCAGAGCCGGAAAGGGTGTGGGGAAGAGAGGAGAGGGAGGCAGGTCTTGGGCCCTGGTCCCGCCCCCTGCTCCTCCCCACCCTTCTCTGGGCCTGGCCACCCAGCCAAAAGGCAGGCCAAGAGCAGGAGAGACACAGAGTCCGGCATTGGTCCCAGGCAGCAGTTAGCCCGCCGCCCGCCTGTGTGTCCCCAGAGCCATGGAGAGAGCCAGTCTGATCCAGAAGGCCAAGCTGGCAGAGCAGGCCGAACGCTATGAGGACATGGCAGCCTTCATGAAAGGCGCCGTGGAGAAGGGCGAGGAGCTCTCCTGCGAAGAGCGAAACCTGCTCTCAGTAGCCTATAAGAACGTGGTGGGCGGCCAGAGGGCTGCCTGGAGGGTGCTGTCCAGTATTGAGCAGAAAAGCAACGAGGAGGGCTCGGAGGAGAAGGGGCCCGAGGTGCGTGAGTACCGGGAGAAGGTGGAGACTGAGCTCCAGGGCGTGTGCGACACCGTGCTGGGCCTGCTGGACAGCCACCTCATCAAGGAGGCCGGGGACGCCGAGAGCCGGGTCTTCTACCTGAAGATGAAGGGTGACTACTACCGCTACCTGGCCGAGGTGGCCACCGGTGACGACAAGAAGCGCATCATTGACTCAGCCCGGTCAGCCTACCAGGAGGCCATGGACATCAGCAAGAAGGAGATGCCGCCCACCAACCCCATCCGCCTGGGCCTGGCCCTGAACTTTTCCGTCTTCCACTACGAGATCGCCAACAGCCCCGAGGAGGCCATCTCTCTGGCCAAGACCACTTTCGACGAGGCCATGGCTGATCTGCACACCCTCAGCGAGGACTCCTACAAAGACAGCACCCTCATCATGCAGCTGCTGCGAGACAACCTGACACTGTGGACGGCCGACAACGCCGGGGAAGAGGGGGGCGAGGCTCCCCAGGAGCCCCAGAGCTGAGTGTTGCCCGCCACCGCCCCGCCCTGCCCCCTCCAGTCCCCCACCCTGCCGAGAGGACTAGTATGGGGTGGGAGGCCCCACCCTTCTCCCCTAGGCGCTGTTCTTGCTCCAAAGGGCTCCGTGGAGAGGGACTGGCAGAGCTGAGGCCACCTGGGGCTGGGGATCCCACTCTTCTTGCAGCTGTTGAGCGCACCTAACCACTGGTCATGCCCCCACCCCTGCTCTCCGCACCCGCTTCCTCCCGACCCCAGGACCAGGCTACTTCTCCCCTCCTCTTGCCTCCCTCCTGCCCCTGCTGCCTCTGATCGTAGGAATTGAGGAGTGTCCCGCCTTGTGGCTGAGAACTGGACAGTGGCAGGGGCTGGAGATGGGTGTGTGTGTGTGTGTGTGTGTGTGTGTGTGTGTGCGCGCGCGCCAGTGCAAGACCGAGATTGAGGGAAAGCATGTCTGCTGGGTGTGACCATGTTTCCTCTCAATAAAGTTCCCCTGTGACACTCCTCCTGTCTCTCTTCCAGTTCTTGGCGATGGG